AGCCTGTGTTTGTGGATGGGGGTGGCTCTGTATAAAGGGGACCTGTGAATTTTCAAGTTAGCCCTGGGCTGGAGGATGTGTGAGATGCTGGCCCAGCCTAAGTCACTGCCACGCGTGTATGCCTCAGTGGCACCAGTCCTACCTGTGGCGCGTGGCAGGTCAGCACTTGGCTTACCTGTGGGTCTGTGGGAGGGTGCTGGGAGGCCAGCAAGCAGGGCCACCTTCGGATGGCTGCTGAAGCCAAGAGAGGCACCCACACCCCCTCAGTGGGAAGGCAGGCCCAGAGCATCGTCCCAGCTCAGGCTCGACGTGCACCTGTCTGCAGGTGCTGAGCCCGGACAGTCCCACACTCCTATCCTGGGGACGCAGCTTGCAAGTGCTGGAGAATAACGGAATAATTGTGCTCCAGAAACCAGAGGACTGTTCATCCATCCTGCCCAGAGGCTGCGGGGAGGGGGCCGCCTGTTGACACACTCAGTGCACAGGTGGCCTGTGTGGCCTGTGGGCTCAGTGCTAGGATTCTGGAGTGGAGGGCCGGAGGGACTGTGTCTATGGGGAGGGGGCCCAATGATGACACAGGGAGCATCTCCTGGAGGCCCAGGCTATGTTCCCCTATCTGTGCTCCTCGGAGTCTGCTGCACCCCCAGCTCTGAGGTGGTGGTTGCAGTTGGGGGCCACCGTGGGCTGGTGAGAGGAGGGCACACCCGGCTGTGGCTGGCCGGGATAGGGCCTCCCTCCCCTCCGCAGGGGTCCCAAGATCGGGCTCTCAGCTCAGGCCCGTCTGGACAGGATCATGGTGTGGTGAGGGGAGAGCAGCGAGGGTCCCCAATGGCGGGCCACATCCTCCATGTGCCCTCTGCCAGCCCCTTCGCCTCCTCTTGTCCCCCTAGTGGCACTCCCCGCTGAGAAAGCTGAGGGCCGCGAGCACCCGGGACAACTCCTCAGCGCAGATGACGGAGAGAGGGCAGCAAACCGCGAGGGCCCGCGAGGACCGGGCGGGCAGCGCCTCAACATTGACGTGGGTCTCTCTCCGGCCTCACTTGCGGGAACACGTCCCTGGGGCCGGGGGCTCAGGGACAGGCATGTGTTGCCCTAAACTGGGCATCTGTGGACACGGCGTAGTTCACTCAGTCTTCCCCACAGTTCACCCCGTTTAAGGCATTGAAGCAGAACTTGAATGTGCAAGCCAAAGTCAGCAGGAGCCAGAGAGTGCAGGATGTTGCTGTGAATTTGGCCAAAACTGACTGGTCTGGCATCAAATAACTTGAGCCGCATTCCCAGCCTTGGTGCCCTTGGCACTACAGGAGTAATGCCAAAGCTGACTTGACGGACAGCCCGACTCTCTGCCCGCTGGAGGCAGGGCACAGGGCTTCCGTTTCCCGGGAGGGCTCAGGGAGGACTGGGGTCTCCGTGTCCAGTCAAGATTTCTGGAATTGACAACACTTGACGGCCAGTGTGTCCTCTTCTCCTTCTGGGTGACGTGGAGTGCTTGCATGAGCTGAGATAGGTGTCACTGTGGGGGAACCGAATCACAGGGCACAAAGCTGGGTCCCCCCAAGAAGGGCTGGAGCTGGGCAAGAAGGGGTCTGCTGGTTCAGGGCTTGAGCTCCAGCCACGCTGCCCTCTAGGCTCCGCCTTTCCTAGCTGGCATGAGGGACCCCTGGGAAAGGCCCCAGAAGATCCTTCCCCCTGTGGAGTTGGGCGTGTTGGCGTGGGTAGGAGGCGAGGTCCCGGCCCCCACGTCCCCCCACAGGCACTCCAGTGCGATGTCTCGGTGGAGGAGGACGACCGCCAGGAGTGGACGTTCACGCTCTATGACTTTGACAACTGCGGGAAGGTCACCAGGGAGGTAGGTGAGCTTGTGTTTGCGTCAGGTCCACAGCTCTGTCAGTGAAACTGATGCCGGGCCCCAGGACATGTCCAGCCTCATGCACACCATCTATGAGGTCGTGGATGCCTCGGTCAACCACTCCTCGGGCAGCAGCAAGACCCTCCGTGTGAAGCTAACCGTCAGCCCTGAGCCCTCCAGCAAGAGGAAGGAGGGTCCTCCTGCTGGCCAGGGTGAGTGAGGCCTGGGCACACACAGAGGACCCGGGAGTGAGTAATGGCAGGACCCCCCTTTCAGACCGGGAGCCCACCCGTTGCAGGATGGAGGGTGAACTGGCAGAGGAGCCAAGGGTGGCTGACAGGAGGTTGTCTGCACACGTCAGGTGAGGGCTGGGGTGCCAGGGTGGGGCTGTGCTCTCTGGACGGCACTTGACTGTCTGTGCCCAGGCGTCCACTCTCCTTCCTGCTCTGCGAGGAGGTGGGTGCTGGTCAGGATGCACCCCGGACCCCTGCCGCCTGCTGTAGGCACCCCGTCATCAGGGGTGCGCCACCCAGTCTGTGCGGGGGTCAGGCCCTTCTCTGTGCTCCAAGCAGGAGGCCCAGTACTGACCCCCAGCCCTGCTCGGAGCGGGGGCCCTACTGCGTGGACGAGAACACGGAGCGCAGAAACCACTACCTGGACCTCGCCGGGATTGAGAACTACACGTCCAGATTCGGCCCTGGTAGGTCCTGGAGGCCACCCTGGGCGTGAGGCCCAGGGCCTCACACTCTGACCTGTGTCCGCAGGGTCCCCTCCTGTGCAAGCAAAGCAGGAGCCCCAGGGCAGGGCCTCGCACCTCCAGGCCCGGTCCCGCTCCCAGGAGCCAGATACACATGCCGTACACCACCGCAGGTCACAGGTGCTGGTGGAACACGTCGTGCCAGCCTCGGAGCCTGCTGCCCGGGCCCTGGACACGCAGCCCCGGCCGAAGGGGCCGGAGAAGCAGTTCCTCAAGTCCCCCAAGGGCTCCGGGAAGCCGCCTGGGGTGCCAGCCAGCAGCAAGTCCGGGAAAGCCTTCAGCTACTACCTGCCGGCCGTCCTGCCGCCCCAGGCCCCTCAGGACGGCCACCACCTCCCGCAGCCCCCACCGCCACCCTACGGCCACAAGCGGTACCGCCAAAAGGGCAGGGAGGGCCACTCGCCACTCAAGGCCCCACACGCTCAGCCTGCCACAGTGGAGCACGAGGTGGTGCGGGACCTGCCGCCCACGCCAGCAGGAGAGGGCTACGCGGTGCCAGTGATCCAGCGGCACGAGCACCACCACCACCACGAGCACCACCACCACCACCACCACCACCACTTCCACCCGTCCTAGCGCCACTGCCAAGCACACCTCGCTCCCAGCACACCACAGCCCGCGACCTCAGGGCAGGGAGCAGAGCAGCTGCCGGCTGTGTGCCCATGGGGAGCCCAGCCCCCACCCCCCACCTCCGACAGCAAACAGCAACTGACTGCAGGTGCTGGCATGATGGAGGTGGTGCACCTTGGACACGTGGACAAGGCCCAGGCGCCCTCTGCTCTTCTGCCCTCGATGCCACATGGCGGTGAACACATCTGAAGCCACTATGTTTCCTGGCTCTAAGGCTCGTCTGTGTAACCCATAAAACCTGCTTTGATTCCAAAATGAGGCCCTGGAGTGCGCAAGGAGTGCCCGGATGCTTGGGGTGGGTGTTCCTCCCGGGGCTTCAAGGGGTGACTGCTGTAGGCTGTCCCAGTGCGAGGCCGGGAGCGAATGGAAAAGCTGAGGCTTTGCCTGGCTTGTGCATCATGAAGTGAGAGGGGACAGGGCCGGTGGGGGGAAGCAGCTTGTGCTTAGCAGGGAGCATCCGCGGCTCCCCGCAGGAGGCCAAGCAGCAGAAGGCAGCAGTGCTAGAAAGAGAAGTGCCAGAGTAGGGAGTGCAGACCAGTGAGGAGGGG